CTTTTTACCTAATCAAAGATATTTATTTTAGTACACTGGTAGTATATTTTCTATATGTCTTAGGTTTCTGACCAGCAGGAACAAAAAAAGCAGTTTAACTTATACTACTGACATATTTTAGATTCAAATGTTTGCTCCATATTTTTTCCAAATTCAAGTTTATTTCATTTTTGAACCTAAACTTATATTTCCAGTTTTACTTTTTTCCTTGAGGAGTTATATCCATCTGGAATGTCTAGATAATGCCAGGGTTTATTTGGGGTAATAACCTCAAATCTCAGTGGGTTAAAATAGCAAAGATCATCATTCTCATGCACACTACATAGCATGGGCTGATTGGGATACTTGCCTCTACTTGATTCTCACTCACAGACCTTATCCAAAAGAGTTTCCATTGCTGTGCTTCCACAGGGAGAAACAGAAAAAACAGGAAACTGAGCACTGGCTCTTATTGCTCCTATATGAAAGTGACACACATTACTTCTCACATTTTGACGCCCAACAAGTCACATGTCCATGGCTAAGTTCAAAGAGGTCAGAACAGTGTACTCTTCCCCATTTCACTAGAATATAGAGACCCAGAAATATCTGTGAAACCATTAATGCATACTATAAAAGATGTCTTATCATTCTTATTTTATATCAAGGTCACAAAAATAGTATGTGGCAGAGGGCAATTATAAATCTAAGTCAGATTAAAGGTTTATGTTTCTTCTACAATATTTTTATAGTTTGAGTATGTGAAAATGTGAAAATAAGAAAATTGCCCTCTAACTGAAATTTAACCTACTAAGTACATTTACCAGACACCATTCCTCCTATATGACATAGCAAAATAAATACTTCTTTTTTGAGGAACCAAACAGTAAAGTTCTTTGAAGGAACAAATAAGAGTGAGGGAAACAGGAGGGGGATGCATATGTAGCATATAGGAAGGAATATTTAAATGAATTGTCACATATAAGTCTCTGCTCTAGCATTATTTCAGAGTATTGAATAAGAAAAGCTGTTTTATTTTTTCCCTCATAGGAAAATATAAACATTGATGAAGCCTCCAGATGCCTGGTGAAACACATACTTGCAAATGAGTGTGACCTAATGGAGTCTATTGAGCCGGACGTCGTGAAGCCCCATCTCACATCAACCAAGGTTGCCAGCTGCTCTGGCTGTGCCAAATCCTAGTAGGCACCTTTGCTGGTGTCTGGTAGGAATGACCTCATTGTTCCACAAATTGTGCCTCTATTTTTACCATTTTGGGTAAACGTCAGGATAGAGATACCACATGTGGCAAGCCAAAGATCTATGCCTCTGTTTTTTCAGTGAGAGAGAAATAGCAAATGTTCTTTCTATGCTTTCCTCACCATCATCACAGTGTTTACAAACTTTTGAAAATATTTAGTCTGTTACAAACTTCTGTCATGTAGCTGACCAAAATCCTGCAGGGCCACAGTCGGCACTGTTATTTGCTTCTTTTAATCAGCAAAGGCCTCAAGTCTTAAAATAAAAGGGGAGAAGAACAAACTAGCTGTCAAGTCAAGGACTGGCTTTCACCTTGCCCTGGTGTCTTTTTCCAGATTTCAGTATATTCTCTGATGGCCTGACAGGCCTATTAAGTAGATGTGATATTTTCTCCCAAGATGACCTCCATTCTCGGCAGACCTAAGAGTTGCCTCTGAGTTAGCTCTTTGGAATCGTGAACACAGGTGTGCTATATTGTCCTTGTCCTAACTGTCACTTGCCATGGCCTGAATGTTGGCTTAACTGAATATTGTATGAAAAGACATGCCTCCATATGTGCCTTTCTGTTAGCTTTCTCTGACTCAAGCTGTGGGGCTCCTCTATACATGCTATACATGTAATATATATTATATATATTTTTGCAAGTGAACAATAAAACATTAAAAGATGCTGTTTCCCTATTTATGAAAGTGCTTTAAGTTTCTTAGTGTTG